GGGGCTTCAGGAGCTGTAAACATTCACCCCTAGACACTGCCGTGGGGTTGGAGCCCTACAACCTGCCCGTGTGCATGCTCCCCTAGAGGTTTGAGCGGCTGGGCACGAAGAAGCGAGCCACACCCCATCACATGCCCTGGGAGAGGGAGAAGTGAACTTTTCCCGTTTCATCACAATTTACTTTCGGCACTAACATGATTGTTCAGCTGTCTTCATCAGCAGGCCTTTATTCCAGGAGATTCCTGCCCAAGCAAACTGTTTAATTGTTCATTATGGGAACTTCCACAGAGACCCATCAAATTTTCAATCTCTTCCAAAGAAAGTGTCAATAGATTGCAATTTAAGATTCTTTGCTTCAAAAATCCTTGCTATATCCACCAATCCTGGACTGTAGTATCATGATCATTATGCAATACTAATAAAATCCCTTGCATTGAAAGACCCGCCTTAAACATCCAGTTCTCAATCAGTTCCAACCTTGCCTTGACACTTTGCTCTGTGAAGGTGCCAACGCTCCGTCGAAGTGTTGTTCTCCATTACTGCAATCAACAATAAATTCTGTTTTTTGTCTTATCAACAGGTTGAGTTGATGATATTTGGGGAGCCGGCATTTGACACAAGTTTGAGATCTGGTGTTCCTTAACGTTCAGCGTCCATCGGAGCTCAGCCTAAGTCACTTTTACGCTTCCCATTTTAGCCTACCCTCTGCTTCTGCGAAAAATTTTGGTTTCTAACTTATTTTAATAATACAAGCTGCACTTTTCATTTTTATATGTCATCACTTTAAAAATTTTACAATTATTTTCTCATGAGCTTTTAAAAATGAATAAAACAAAAACGAATCTCACAGTAGTAGCACCAGAGAAGTGGCTCAAACCCAACCGGCTTGAGTCAAAACAAAGCCCAGCTGGTGGGAAGCGCTGCCCTTGGAGCATTCTGGGAACTGTAGTCCAGGAGTGAGAGAACTCTGAGACGCTTCCGCTTAGGAATTCTGGGAAGTGGAGTCCACGAACCGTGGGCACTCGGAGGCACTTCCGCTCCAGGAAGGCGAGGTCGGATCTGAGATATCTCCCAGGGAGGTGAGTCAGCTCCGGGTCTCCAAGACTTCTCCAACCTATCTCATGATGCCTTTCCCTCCCTCAGGTTCACTTCCCCGGAACTCTGCCTTTTCCCAGAAGGAGGAGGGGAAAAATGACCAAGTTCCAGGTAAGTTTGGTTTGCCTTTGTGTTTCTTAAAAGAGATTGAGGTTACATGTGCTTGATGTTCTAGGAGGCAGTGACATTCAAGGATGTGGCTGTGGCCTTCACTGAGGAGGAGCTGGGGCTGCTGGACTCTGCCCAGAGGAAGCTGTACCGAGATGTGATGCTGGAGAACTTTAGGAACCTGGTTTCAGTGGGTAAGGACAGGCACCCTCTGTAATTCAGCAGGAACATTTTCACTTAAATACTATCTTTTTATAGGACATCAGTCCTTCAAACCAGATATGATATCCCAGTTGGAGAGGGAAGAAAAGCTTTGGATGAAGGAGCTTCAAACCCAAAGAGGTAAGCATTCAGGTGAGTACTGTGCAGCCGGAATCGTAGTTAACTCCTTTATTCCTTATTCTCTCTATCCTTTCAGGAGACAGGAATCAAAATGAGATGGCAACTCTTCACAAAGCAGGATTAAGGTGCTTTTCACTGGGAGAGCTTTCATGCTGGCAAATCAAGAGACACATTGCGAGCAAATTAGCCAGAAGTCAAGACTCCATGATAAATATTGAAGGAAAGAGCTCTCAGTTCCCCAAGCACCATGATTCCCCCTGTCAAGTGGGAGCAGGAGAATCTATTCAAGCTTCTGTGGATGACAACTGTCTAGTGAATCACATAGGGGATCATTCCAGTATCATTGAAAATCAAGAATTTCCAACTGGGAAAGTTCCGAATTCTTGGAGTAAAATATATCTGAATGAGACACAGAATTATCAGAGAAGTTGTAAGCAGACTCAGATGAAAAACAAACTATGTATATTTGCTCCATATGTTGACATTTTCAGTTGTATTTCACACCACCATGATGATAATATAGTGCACAAAAGAGATAAAGTTCATAGCAATAGTGATTGTGGTAAAGATACCCTAAAGGTATCACCTCTTACCCAGCGTAGTATTCACACAGGACAGAAAACCTACCAGGGTAATGAATGTGAAGAAGCCTTCAATGATAGCTCCAGTCTTGAACTTCATAAACAGGTACACTTGGGAAAGAAGTCTCCAGCGTGTAGTACACATGAGAAGGACACCAGTTATAGCTCAGGTATTCCTGTTCAACAAAGTGTTCGTACTGGGAAAAAACGCTATTGGTGTCATGAATGTGGTAAAGGTTTCAGTCAGAGCTCAAATCTGCAAACTCATCAGAGAGTCCACACAGGGGAGAAACCCTATACATGCCACGAGTGTGGTAAGAGCTTTAATCAGAGCTCACATCTTTATGCTCATTTGCCTATTCACACAGGAGAGAAGCCCTATAGATGTGACAGTTGTGGGAAGGGCTTCAGTCGTAGCACAGATCTTAACATTCATTGCAGAGTTCACACTGGAGAGAAACCTTATAAATGTGAGGTGTGTGGGAAGGGCTTCACTCAGAGATCACATCTTCAGGCCCATGAAAGAATTCACACTGGAGAGAAACCATATAAATGTGGGGATTGTGGTAAACGCTTTAGTTGTAGCTCAAATCTTCATACCCATCAGAGAGTCCACACTGAAGAAAAACCATACAAATGTGATGAGTGTGGTAAGTGCTTTAGTTTGAGCTTTAATCTTCATAGTCATCAACGAGTCCACACAGGAGAAAAACCATATAAATGTGAAGAGTGTGGTAAGGGTTTTAGTTCAGCCTCAAGTTTCCAGAGCCATCAGAGGGTCCATACAGGAGAGAAACCATTTCGATGCAACGTGTGTGGGAAAGGCTTCAGTCAGAGTTCATACTTTCAAGCACATCAGAGAGTCCACACTGGAGAAAAACCATACAAATGTGAAGTGTGTGGGAAGCGCTTCAATTGGAGCTTGAATCTTCACAATCATCAGAGAGTCCACACCGGAGAGAAACCCTACAAATGTGAAGAGTGTGGTAAGGGTTTCAGTCAGGCTTCAAATCTTCAAGCCCATCAGAGCGTCCACACTGGGGAAAAACCATTCAAGTGTGATGCATGTCAGAAGCGATTCAGTCAGGCCTCACACCTTCAAGCCCATCAGAGAGTCCACACCGGAGAGAAACCATATAAATGTGACACTTGTGGTAAGGCCTTCAGCCAGAGGTCAAATCTTCAAGTCCATCAGATAATTCACACTGGAGAGAAACCATTTAAATGTGAGGAATGTGGGAAAGAATTCAGTTGGAGTGCTGGTCTCAGTGCCCATCAGAGGGTCCACACAGGAGAGAAACCCTATACGTGTCAGCAGTGTGGGAAGGGCTTCAGTCAGGCCTCACATTTTCACACACACCAGAGAGTCCACACTGGAGAGAGGCCTTACATATGTGATGTCTGTTGTAAGGGCTTCAGTCAGAGGTCACATCTCATCTACCATCAGAGAGTCCACACTGGAGGGAATCTGTAGAAATGAGAGGTGTGGTTCAGCCTTCAGTTAGAGCTCACATCTTTGTCTCCGTTGGGAAGTCCATGCTGATGATTGTGAAAAGTTCCTTTAAAACTAGAAGCTTCAAAGAATCTTGACAGGAAAGAAGTCTCTCAAATGCTGTGTTTTAGACTTGGTTAGGACATGAATTCTTTACAAACGTCATATTTCACAGATGCGAGAAAACTTTGTTCTGTAAATATGATCAGTGTTTATATCAGAGTACCAGGTGTCCCGGTTCTCAAGATGTAACACAGCAGAAAAGTCTTGTCGGAGTCTGCACAGGAGAGAGGCCTTCCTTTAACAAAAGTATGATTGACAGAAAAAATGGATGTCAACTAAAATGTAACCTCTATGTAAGGAGGTGTTTTTCACCACTCTATCTCTACCATGTAGAATTGTGCTTGGCTCATAATAGGGCCCAGCAATTACTGAAGAAAGTGAAGAAAATACCTATAATTAGGACAAATACTTGAAAATTCTAGTCTGTTTTCTACTCTAAATTTATATTAATTTATATTCAAAAGGAATCCTGCAAGTAGCCTTAATAACGTTAGTTTCAGTAAGTACTGAAAAGTATATAATACTGCCATCCATACTAACACAAATTTGGAAAAAAGACATGAATGGCTCCCATCCTTCAGCCTTAGTTCTTTGTACAGTGTATCATCAGTTGTGTACAGTATGATTTTTAGTGTCAGTTTATAGACTGAACAATACTGTTTTTATCTAATGTGACCCTGCAATTTACATGATTAGAATTTTTGGACACTAAGCTGTACTGTAACTCTGAAAGTGTTAAAAGTAGTTACTGATGACAAAAAGTTTCTTAGTAAACTTGAATTGTTAATACTTGGTTTCCTTTCATTATTTTCATTCAGGTT